CCACCATGCCCGGCTAATTTTTGTATTTTTAGTAAAGACTGGGTTTCACCATGTTGGCCAGGCTGGTCTCGAACTCCTGGTCACAGGTGATCTGCCTGCCTAGGCCTCCCAAAGAGCTGGGATTTACAGGCGTGAGCCACCATGCCCCGCCCAGATCATATTCTTTCTCCTATTACATTTCACTTAAAATTTACTTGTTTACTGTTTATCTTCCCTCCTTTAAAAGATAAGCTCCATTAGCGCAGGGATTTTTGTCTATTCTGTTCCTCAAGGTGTCTCCAATGCCTAGAAGAGTGCCCGACACACTAATAAATATTTGCAAAATGAATGAAGTTGTACCTGCAAAGAGATTAACAGATACCTGGCACCTAGCGAGTGCTCAGTGAGAGGGAACCCAACGTTATTTTACATTAGTCTTCCTCTTAGGGATGAAGGGACCCCAACGGTTGGTTAAATCCGGTAAAGAGCTAACTTGGTGTTGCTCAACCCTTCTCACACTACAAGTCCCGGGAAGCCTCGCGATGCCCTAATCCTTTGTTTCCCACCGTGCCCCGCGCGGCGCAGGCGCTGTTACTCAGGGTGAGTCTGGGAAGCTGGAACTACACCTCCCAGGAAGCTAGGGGGTAGATGGTTTGTTTCCGGAAGCAAAGCCCCAGGTGGGTGGGACCTAAAGCTGGGAGACTACGGAGGCAGCTCTCAATTGGTCAGGATGCGAGATTGACGGCTGCAATAACTAATAGGAACAAGCTACTGCCGAAGGGGCCCGCCCACAGAAGGGTGGTGGCCACGGTCCAGGCTGGACACAACCAAAGGCGGAGGACCCGTGGCCCACGAAGCTCATCTTTGAACTGTCCCCGCCTTCTCCCGCCTTGACTTGTGACCCTAGGCCCTTTGGGGCGCCTCTGACCCAGCTAGCCAGATCCCGGACCCAAACCATGTTCCCTGTGAAGGTGAAAGTGGAGAAATCAGGTGAGGACCCTGACGTCGGGGGCCTGTCGGGACCATCGGGTTGACAGGGTGTGGAGTCCCGGTGGAAGGGAGTATCGCGGAAAGGGGACTGCACGACTTTTCCCTGAAGCCCACCTGACAATCGCTGTATCAGGCAGCGAGCGTTGCCTGCCACCTTCACACCCTCCCGGTGTGCGCTTGAAGTCGCTTTGAGATTGAATGGGGTGGCTCGGGCAATGACGTGCGTGGTAGGACATGGGGAATCCTGAGCCGGTAACTCTGAGAAGGGCCCTTTTCTTTCCTCTGCTGACTCCTGCTGGGTCCTCTCTTGCCCCAGAGCTGGAGATGGCCAAAGCCCGGAACCAACTGGATGCTGTCTTGCAGTGTCTGCTGGAGAAGAGTCACATGGACAGGTAGGCCAGCGTGGGGTCACAGGGCCGGGCACACCCTGAGCTGAGAGATCTCTTCTGCCTCTAGGGAGCGTCTGGATGAGGAAGCTGGGAAAACACCCTCAGACACCCACAATAAGTGAGTTTTTCTGATTGGATTTGGAGTTGAGATTTGTCTGAGGGTCAACTGTCTTTCCCCACAGGGACTGCTCCATCGCAGCCACTGGCAAAAGGTAAGGTGGCAGGGTCCCAGCCAGCTGACTAGCCCCAGTCCTGACACTCCCTCTCCCTACGCAGGCCATCTGCCCGCTTCCCCCACCAGCGGAGGAAGAAGAGGAGGGAGATGGATGATGGGCTGGCTGAGGGAGGGCCGCAGCGATCCAGTGAGTAGACAGTGGCCCTAGAGGGTCGGTAATGCTCACACACCTCCCATCCCCACCTTCCCAGACACATATGTGATCAAGCTGTTCGACCGGAGCGTGGACTTGGCCCAGTTCAGCGAGAACACGCCACTGTACCCAATCTGCCGCGCCTGGATGCGCAACAGCCCCTCTGTGCGCGAGCGTGAATGCTCTCCCAGCTCACCCCTGCCCCCGCTGCCTGAGGATGAGGAGGTGGGATGGGTAGTGGGTCCCAGCCCAGCAGCTTGGGCCTGGCATGGGGCCCTTGTGTCCCCAGGGCTCAGAGGTAACCAACAGCAAGAGTCGTGATGTGTACAAGCTGCCGCCACCCACACCCCCGGGGCCACCCGGAGATGCCTGCAGATCCCGCATCCCATCTCCACTGCAGCCTGAGATGCAGGGCACCCCTGACGATGAGGTGAGTATGCCAGGCTGGCCCAGGGTTATGGGGGCCACTCAACCTGGCCTGTCTGTCCATGCAGCCCTCTGAGCCCGAGCCCTCACCCTCCACACTCATCTATCGCAACATGCAGCGCTGGAAACGCATCCGCCAGAGGTGAGCGTCCCCCAGCCTGCTTGCCCCTCGTAGCAACTGCTGAGTCTCCCCTCTGCCTCCCCAGGTGGAAGGAGGCCTCTCATCGGAACCAGCTTCGTTACTCAGAAAGCATGAAGATCCTACGAGAGATGTACGAACGACAGTGATGTTCCCAGGTCCCCCCACACCAGTAAACATCCCCCAGCTCCACACTGGTGTCTGCTCCGGTCCCTCCTTCCTGGCC